CCTTCTTTGGTGTGGACGTCATTGGTTTTGTCATGGCTTAGTTTTGCCTGCCTGGAAAATGGGGAAGTTAGGCCAGGCGGGAACTCTGCAAGGATGCAGAGGAAGTTAAGAGGGAAAGTTGCTTTGAGAGGAGGACACTGGGAGGGGTTGGGAGTGGCTCCTGAGGGCGGTGATAGGCAGGCAGGCCTGACTTGTCCACAGCTCACCGGAGGCCACCTTGGCAGCACCTGTAGGAAGGGCATGTCTGGCCTCCACACCAGCCCCCTCCCTCTTCACCATTTCCCCTTCAATAGCACCACTCTCATCATCTATGGGGGACAGTGCTTTCTTCTCTCCCTGCCTCCTCCATCAAAATCTTTTCTCAGGGGAGGGTCTGAAAAGGCCTTCACTCCCCCGTAAATAACGAATGGTGCTTACAGGGCTGGGCTCCCACGTGCATGCACATTAACACCAAAGGTGCTGTAGTGAATGGAATTTGGGGCACTGAGGGGAAGGAGTGGAGGTGTTGGTAGGAACTTGTTGCTGGTGGGGGATGGGCGCCGTAGATATCCTTTACACCACTGGCTACTCCCCCTATCTCCTCTGGGGTGACCCTGAGTATCCTCTGTGGGACACCGGCATCCTGTGAGGCGCCCTCCTTGCCCACATTGACGCTGCGCTGGCTCGAGGGTCACATTCACGGTCTGGCAGAGGAAGCAGGGGTGACCGCCGCAGTCCTCCTCCTGCTCCCCTTGCCGAGTCACGTGTCACGAAGAGCAAACTGAGCAAACTGAGCTGCGCAGATGAGGGGAGACTCGTCACCAGGCGTGCAGTGGGCACTGCTGGGCTCCCCCATCCCGTCCTAACCCGGAACAGCCCCGGGCAGGAGGCGTGGAAAGTCGAGGGGGTAAACCGCGAATGTGCGTTGTGTAAGCCACGGCGCAGGGTGGGGCGCGGGCGGGACTTGGGCGGGCGGGGTGGGCTTGGCCGAGCTGGCCTCCGGGGCACCGACCGCTATAAGGCCAGTCGGACTGCGACACAGCCCATCCCCTCGACCGCTCGCGTCGCATTTGGCCGCCTCCCTACCGGTGAGTTCTCTCCAGGAGCCCTGGGTACTTTCTGAGAAGTCCTTGCTCCCATGGCACTGACTAGGCCCTCTGCTGCCAGCTCCAAGCCCAGCCCTCAGCCATGGCATGCCCCCTGGATCAGGCCATTGGCCTCCTCGTGGCCATCTTCCACAAGTACTCCGGCAGGGAGGGTGACAAGCACACCCTGAGCAAGAAGGAGCTGAAGGAGCTGATCCAGAAGGAGCTCACCATTGGCTCGGTGAGTGGCCTCCTCCCCAGGACCCCTTTTCCCTGAGTATGGATTTCACATTCTAACACATTAGAAGCTGCAGGATGCTGAAATTGCAAGGCTGATGGAAGACTTGGACCGGAACAAGGACCAGGAGGTGAACTTCCAGGAGTATGTCACCTTCCTGGGGGCCTTGGCTTTGATCTACAATGAAGCCCTCAAGGGCTGAAAATAAATAGGGAAGATGGAGACACCCTCTGGGGGTCCTCTCTGAGTCAAATCCAGTGGTGGGTAATTGTACAATAAATTTTTTTTGGTCAAATTTACCCTTGCGTCCTGGCTTCCGAATGATTTCTGT